GTGGATCTCAGGAAAAAAATAAAACTAATTTTCCTGTTTATTTCAGCTTCATTTAATTATTATTATTATTATTATTATTTTATTTTATTTTTTTTTTTTGAGACGGAGTCTCGCTCTGTCGCCCAGGCCGGACTGCGGACTGCAGTGGCGCAATCTCGGCTCACTGCAAGCTCCGCTTCCCGGGTTTACGCCATTCTCCTGCCTCAGCCTCCCGAGTAGCTGGGACTACAGGCGCCCGCCACCGCGCCCGGCTAATTTTTTTGTATTTTTAGTAGAGACGGGGTTTCACCTTGTTAGCCAGGATGGTCTCGATCTCCTGACCTCATGATCCACTCGCCTCGGCCTCCCAAAGTGCTGGGATTACAGGCGTGAGCCACCGCGCCCGGCCCCATTTAATTATTATTATTATTTTTTTGAGATGGAGTCTCACTCAATCTGTTGCCCAGGCTGGAGTGCATTGATGCTATCTTGGTTTACTGCAATCTTGGTCTCCTGCCTCAGCCTCCCGAGTAGCTGGGATTACAGCTGTGCACCACCACACCTGGCTAATTTTGTATTTTTAGTAGAGATGGGGTTTCACCATATTGGTTAGGCTGGTCTCAAACTCCTGGCCTCAAGTGATCCACCCACCTTAACCTCCCAAAGTGCTGGGATTACAGGCATGAACCACCATAATAATTTTTATTATGTACTTTATAATGTACACTGTATTATCACTGTAGTACATATATAATTTATATGTAAGTGTACATGTATTGGGAGCATATACTTGAATTTTTGTTGTTGGGCATTCATGATCAAAACATTTGGGAACCAGTGGCTTATTTGATATTTAGCATTTTCAGAAAGCATAAAATATACAAGGTGTTGGCCAGGCACAGTGGCTCATGCCTGTAATCTCAGCACTTTGGGAGGCTGAGGAGGGTGGATCACCTGAGGTCAGGAGTTCGAGACCAGCCTGACCAACATGTGTGAAACCCCGTCTCCACTATAAATACAAAAGTTAGCCAGGTGTGGTGGCATGCGCCTGTAGTATACCTCTAAGTATACTAGAACTATGTTGATGTTTTCCTCTCTCTGCCTTGGCCACTAGGAAGCTCAGAGTCAAGTTTGTATCCAGGGTCTTCCAGCTTGTGCTTAAGTGTTTTAATCGTCTAGATTGTTTTTAATGGTTTCTGCTCTTTGTCTCAGGTTTTACTATAAAATACATAACACATTTCCTTCCCGTTCTAAATATTACTGTGATTGTATTCTTATAGCCAAATCTTTGTTCTTATTCTTATTTTATTTTATTTTTTATACTGTTGAATCCCTCTGAGCCTTGCCTTTCCCTGCCTCCTCTTCTGTACTCATTTTTGCTAAAATTTGTAAGGGGATAAATTCTTGAAAAGCTTTGCACATTTTGAAGACTTGTTTGTTTTTTAATATTTATTATAGTAAAACTCAAATATACATCCAAATAGAGAGCAATAAGCCCTTGTGTACCTATCACTCAGTTATGTCTGTCACTTAGTCATTAACTTGGGGACACTCTTGTTTCATCTATATCCTTTAATCCTCATTATACTTTTTTTTGGGGGGAGAAGTTTATTAATTGATAGGTGTTACTTTGGGGTAAATGAGGAGGGAGCCCACTAGTATGCTGGGGAACTGGTAAGGTTTTTTTGTTTTTTTCTTGAAACAGAGTCTTGCTCTTGTCGCCCAGGCTGGAGTGCAGTGGTGCGATCTCGGCTCACTGCAACCTTCGCCCCCCTGGGTTCAAGCGACTCTCCTGCCTCAGCCTCCCAAGTAGCTGGGATTACAGGCACCTGCCACCACACCTGGCTAGTTTTTGTACTTTTAGTAGATGGGATTTCACCATGTTGGCCAGGCTAGTCTTGAACTCCTGACCTCCGGTGATCTGCCTGCCTCGGCCTCCCAAAGTGTTGGGATTATAGGCGTGAGCCACTGCGCCCCGCAAAGGTTCTTTTCTTTGGGATCCTTTCCTGTCCTTAGAGAAGACCCTTTAGCTTTCTGCCTGAGGAGCTGATGCCTAGTTGTCAGGCTTTCTTCTTGCCCAGATAAGGGTGTTAACTCCTGTGTACAGATGTTCACTTAATCCTTTTTACCAGTCCCACATCTCACTATAGCCCTATGCTACACCTGGGTTTCTCCATCCCAAGCCCCTTTAGGGTCTCTAGTGCCAGTCTTCTTCCTCATTGGCTATGTCCCCTAGGTTCTTTTTTATTTTTCCCAACGGTGATGCACTTACTGAGCAGATGCAGTAATCTTCTTACCTGAGCCTACATATAACCATTGGCCTAAATGTATGATGGTTTGCCAGCATCAGCAATAAGACTGGTAATGGGGTAAAAAACAAGTTCTCTTAAGGCTAGCTCTTGATCCCCTGTTGTAAGCTGACCAACTTAATCTGAAAATAATTTGCAGCATGTAAATATTTTAGGATTAGAGCCATCTGTATACACACTTAAAAGTAGTTTTGCTACCATTACATTAGTCTAAAAGAGTTACCTAAGAATGCCAAACGATATTTTGTTCGAATGCCTTGGTTATTTTAATTTAAAAGCATTTCTTTCAAAACCGCTTCTCTCTTCACAATAGTAGAGCTGTGGCAGTGAACTAAGAGGTCAAGGATTCAGTGAATCTGTGGCTAATTTCTTGTTCCAATCTGAGAGCTCTCTTTGCACTATGATCAAAATGGAGTCTTGCCAACTGCCCAGGGTAATAGCCTTGCAAGTCTCTTCCTTGTTGAGCAATGAATATAAGTTCCACATGGCTGGGGAGGCCTCACAATCATGGCAGAAGGTGAAAGAGGAGCAAAGGCATGTCTTACATGGTGGCAGGCAAGCCTCTTCTCATTATACTTTTAAAATTATTTGGTGGCTGGGTGCAGTGGCTCATGCCTGTAATCCCAGCACTTTGGGAGGCCAAGGTGGGTGGATCACTTGAGGTCAGAAGTTCAAGACCAGCTTGGCCAACATGGTGAAACCTTGCCTGTACTAAAAATACAAAAATTAGCAGGGTCATGGTGGCACGCACCTGTAATTCTAGCTACTTGGGAAGCTGAGGAAGAATTGTTTGGACCCAGAGGTAAAGGTTGCAGTGAGCCAGGATCGTGTCACAGCACTCCAGCCTGGGTGACCGAACAAGACTCTCAAAACAAACAAACAAAAATTATTTGGTGATTTTTTTTTTGAGACGGAGTCTCCTTGTCACTCAAGCTGGAATGCAACGGCGTGGTCTCTGCTCACCGCAACCTTTGCCTCCCGGTTCAAGCGATTCTTCTGTCTCAGCTTACCAAGTAGCTGGGACTACAGGCATGTGCCACCACACCCGGCTAATTTTTGTATTTTTTGTAGAGATAGGGTTTCACCATGTTGGCCAGGCTGGTCTTGAACTCCTGACCTCAAGTGATCTGCCCACCTTGGCATCCCCAAGTGCTGGGATTGCAGGTGTGAGCCAACGTGCCTGGCCCATTTTAACCATTTTTAAGTGTACTATTTAGTGACATTAAATGTATTCACATTGTTATGCAACCATCATCACTATCCATTTCCAGAATGTTTTCATTATTCTACATAGAAACTATCGATCCAGGAGCCATATGTAGAAAGCTGAAACTGGATCCCTTCCTTACACCTTATACAAAAATCAATTCAAGATGGATTAAAGACTTAAATGTTAGACCTAAAACCATAAAAACCCTAGAAGAAAACCTAGGCAATACCATTCAGGCCATAGGCATGGGCAAGGACTTCATGACTAAAACACCAAAAGCAATGGCAACAAAAGCCAAAATTGACAAATGGGATCTAATTAAACTAAAGAGCTTCTACACAGCAAAAGAAACTACCATCAGACTGAACAGGCAACCTACAGAGTGGGAGAAAATTTTTACAATCTACCCATCTGACAAAGGGCTAATATCCAGAATCTACAAAGAACTTAAACAGATTTACAAGAAAAAAATCAAACAACCCTATCAAAAAGTGGGTGAAGCATATGAACAGACACTTCTCAAAAGAAGACATTTATGCAGCCAACAGACACATGAAAAAATGCTTGTCGTCACTGGCCATCAGAGAAATGCAAATCAAAACCACAATGAGATACCCTCACACCAGTTAGAATGGGGATCATTAAAAAGTCAGGAAACAACAGGTGCTGGAGAGGATGTGGAGAAATAGGAACCCTTTTACACTGTTGGTGGGACTGTAAACTAGTTCAACCATTGTGGAAGACAGTGTGGCGATTCCTCAAGGATCTAGAACTAGAAATACCATTTGACCCAGCCATCCCATTACTGGGCATATACCCAAAGGATTATAAATCATGCTGCTATAAAGGCACATGCACACGTATGTTTATTACGGCACTATTCACAATAGCAAAGACTTGGAACCAACCCAAATGTCCATCAATGATAGACTGGATTAAGAAAATGTGGCACATATACACCATGGAATACTATGCAGCCATAAAAAAAGGTGAGTTCATGTCCTTTATAGGTACATGGATGGTTCTTTTTTCTTCTTCTTTTCTTTTTTTCAGGTTAGATGGGTAGTGCTGACATCATAACAAGGTTCAAGAATGACTCATCTCACATGTGTGTGAAACACCCAGGTATCATACTGATGAACTACAGAAGATCTGGGTGCTTCTTGTTTCTGATCTTGACACTTATGAGGAGTCATCTTTGAGTCTGGGTTTTCATCAGTGAGTACAGTCAAGCCAAGAAATGTGTCTGGGCAGGTTCCCTCTAGCACAGACCGAAGAAAACAGCAACATGGAACAAGAGAAGTAGGTTTAAACTTGGATTCCATCAGAGGGCTTTTGTTAACTGGCTTTTCTCCCTTCTTACCAGGTACCTGCACATGTTGTTCTTTGTCAGTGCTGTCAAGTGTGTGCCAGGGTGATCCATGGTCACTTTCCGGGATGGCAGCAAGGTGACTTCGGCTGAGGATGACCCTGACTGAAAGGCTGCGTGAGAAGATATCTCGGGCCTTCTACAACCATGGGCTCCTCTGTGCATCCTATCCCATCCCCATCATCCTCTTCACAGGGTTCTGCATCTTAGCCTGCTGGTATGTTTTTGGGTTGCCTTGGATATGGTGGGTCTAATTCTTATCTCCTTTTTGTACATCCCAGCTACCCACTGCTGAAACTCCCCTTGCCAGGAACAGGACCTGTGGAATTCACCACCCCTGTGAAGGATTACTCGCCCCCACCTGTGGACTCTGACCGCAAACAAGGAGAGCCTACTGAGCAGCCTGAGTGGGTGGGTACTCGTCATGTTCCTGAGGCCAGCACGCCCTTTCTGCCCTCCCTCATTTCTTCTGCAGTATGTGGGTGCCCCGGTGGCTTATGTCCAGCAGATATTTGTGAAGTCCTCAGTGTTTCCCTGGCACAAGAACCTCCTGGCAGTAGATGTATTTCGTTCACCTTTGTCCCGGGCATTCCAACTGGTGGAGGAGATCCGGAACCACGTGCTGAGAGACAGGTACCCCTCTCAGGGACCCTGGCCTCCCTGAAACAGCAGGTGCCTTGTCCTGTCTCCTGTGCAGCTCTGGGATCAGGAGCTTGGAGGAGTTGTGTCTGCAAGTGACCGACCTGCTGCCAGGCCTTAGGAAGCTCAGGAACCTACTCCCTGAGCATGGATGCCTGCTGCTGTCCCCTGGGAACTTCTGGCAGAATGACTGGGAACGCTTCCATGCTGATCCTGACATCATTGGGACCATCCACCAGCACGAGCCTAAAACCCTGCAGACTTCAGCCACACTCAAAGGTAGCCCCAGTACAAGTTCCCTTCAGACCTGTCTGTGTCAGTACCTGCTGGTTTCTGCTTGCAGACTTGTTATTTGGTGTTCCTGGGAAGTACAGCGGGGTGAGCCTCTACACCAGGAAGAGGATGGTCTCCTACACCATCACCCTGGTCTTCCAGCACTACCATGCCAAGTAAGATTGACAGTACCCTGGGCTCTTGACTGTTCCATTTACCCCCACCCTGCTCCTTGACCAGGTTCCTGGGCAGCCTGCGTGCCCGCCTGATGCTTCTGCACCCCAGCCCCAACTGCAGCCTTCGGGCGGAGAGCCTGGTCCACGTGCACTTCAAGGAGGAGATTGGTGTCGCTGAGCTCATCCCCCTTGTGACCACCTACATCATCTTGTTTGCCTACATCTACTTCTCCACGCGTAGGTTCATGGCAGGGAGGCTGAGGGCTTTCGGCCGCCCTGATACGCCCTCTCTGCCCTCCAGGGAAGATCGACATGGTCAAGTCCAAGTGGGGGCTGGCCCTGGCTGCCGTGGTCACAGTGCTCAGCTCGCTGCTCATGTCTGTGGGACTCTGCACACTCTTCGGCCTGACGCCCACCCTCAATGGCGGGTAGGTCCCTAGCAGGCTCCACTGGGCCACAGACTGTCCTCACCTTCTCCTTCTCTGTCCCCAGCGAGATTTTCCCCTACCTTGTGGTGGTTATTGGGTTAGAGAATGTGTTGGTGCTCACCAAGTCTGTGGTCTCAACCCCGGTAGACCTGGAGGTGAAGCTGCGGATCGCCCAAGGTAACGCAGTGGGAGAGTTGGGCAGAGGGCTGGTTGCCCTGTGCCCTGTTGCTGCCCTCTGCAGGCCTAAGCAGCGAGAGCTGGTCCATCATGAAGAACATGGCCACGGAGCTGGGCATCATCCTCATCGGCTACTTCACCCTAGTGCCCGCCATCCAGGTAAGGCCCCAAGGCCTGCCACCTGGATGAGCCACCCCCCCATCCCCATGTGCTCTGATTCCAGGAGTTCTGTCTCTTTGCTGTCGTGGGGCTGGTGTCTGACTTCTTCCTTCAGATGCTGTTTTTCACCACTGTCCTGTCCATTGACATTCGCCGGATGGAGGTAGGAGTGGGCTGAGCCCTGCCCTGCCCGCCGACTCAGGCCCTGACCACTGTGCCCCCAACAGCTAGCAGACCTGAACAAGCGACTGCCCCCTGAGGCCTGCCTGCCCTCAGCCAAGCCAGTGGGACAGCCAACGCGCTACGAGCGGCAGCTGGCTGTGAGGCCGTCCACACCCCACACCATCACGTTGCAGCCGTCTTCCTTCCGAAACCTGCGGCTCCCCAAGAGGCTGCGTGTTGTCTACTTCCTGGCCCGCACCCGCCTGGCACAGCGCCTCATCATGGTACCTGCCACCCCTGCCCTGCCCTGCCCTCTCCTCCCACTGAGTACCCCCTGCCCCACTGCAGGCTGGCACCGTTGTCTGGATTGGCATCCTGGTATACACAGACCCAGCAGGGCTGCGCAACTACCTCGCTGCCCAGGTGACGGAACAGAGCCCATTGGGTGAGGGAGCCCTGGCTCCCATGCCCGTGCCTAGTGGCATGCTGCCCCCCAGCCACCCGGACCCTGCCTTCTCCATCTTCCCACCTGATGCCCCTAAGCTACCTGAGAACCAGACGTCGCCAGGCGAGTCACCTGAGCGTGGAGGTCCAGCAGAGGTTGTCCATGACAGCCCAGTCCCAGAGGTAACCTGGGGGCCTGAGGATGAGGAACTTTGGAGGAAATTGTCCTTCCGCCACTGGCCGACGCTCTTCAGCTATTACAACATCACACTGGCCAAGAGGTGAGCTGGGCCGTGCCAGGTGCCACCTCACTCCCCGCTGAGGCTGCCCACTGTCCGAATCCAGGTACATCAGCCTGCTGCCCGTCATCCCAGTCACGCTCCGCCTGAACCCGAGGGAGGCTCTGGAGGGCCGGCACCCTCAGGACGGCCGCAGTGCCTGGCCCCCACCGGGGCCCATACCTGCTGGGCACTGGGAAGCAGGACCCAAGGGCCCAGGTGGGGTGCAGGCCCATGGAGACGTCACGCTGTACAAGTAAGGCTGCTGGGTGGGGTGGGGTGGGAAAGTGTGTCTCACAGCAGTCCGCCCTCCCGTGCAGGGTGGCGGCGCTGGGCCTGGCCACCGGCATCGTCTTGGTGCTGCTGCTGCTCTGCCTCTACCGCGTGCTATGCCCGCGCAACTACGGGCAGCTGGGTGGTGGGCCCGGGCGGCGGAGGCGCGGGGAGCTGCCCTGCGACGACTACGGCTATGCGCCACCCGAGACGGAGATCGTGCCGCTTGTGCTGCGCGGCCACCTCATGGTGAGCAGGGGCACAGTGGCCGGGTAGGGGAGGCCTGGCCCATACCAACACCGGGCTTCTGCAGGACATCGAGTGCCTGGCCAGCGACGGCATGCTGCTGGTGAGCTGCTGCCTGGCAGGCCACGTCTGCGTGTGGGACGCGCAGACCGGGGATTGCCTAACGCGCATTCCGCGCCCAGGGTAGGTGCGGCTGCCCTTTCCTCCTTTGTGCCCCCTCTCACTCCGCCCTCCTGGCCCCCAGCAGGCAGCGCCGGGACAGTGGCGTGGGCAGCGGGCTTGAGGCTCAGGAGAGCTGGGAACGACTTTCAGATGGTGGGAAGGCTGGTCCAGAGGAGCCTGGGGACAGCCCTCCCCTGAGACACCGCCCCCGGGGCCCTCCGCCGCCTTCCCTCTTCGGGGACCAGCCTGACCTCACCTGCTTAATTGACACCAACTTTTCAGCGCAGCCTCGGTCCTCACAGCCCACTCAGCCCGAGCCCCGGCACCGGGCGGTCTGTGGCCGCTCTCGGGACTCCCCAGGCTATGACTTCAGCTGCCTGGTGCAGCGGGTGTACCAGGAGGAGGGGCTGGCGGCCGTCTGCACACCAGCCCTGCGCCCACCCTCGCCTGGGCCGGTGCTGTCCCAGGCCCCTGAGGACGAGGGTGGCTCCCCCGAGAAAGGCTCCCCTTCCCTCGCCTGGGCCCCCAGTGCCGAGGGTTCCATCTGGAGCTTGGAGCTGCAGGGCAACCTCATCGTGGTGGGGCGGAGCAGCGGCCGGCTGGAGGTGGGCAGAGGGGCTAAAGGTGGGCAGAGCGGCTGGCAGGTGCTCACAGCCTCTGGACTCGTAGGTGTGGGACGCCATTGAAGGGGTGCTGTGCTGCAGCAGCGAGGAGGTCTCCTCAGGCATTACCGCTCTGGTGTTCTTGGACAAAAGGTGAGCGTGGCCTGCCTCAGCCCCAGATGTCCAGAGGCCCCTGGCAGCTGTTCTTCTCTTCCAGGATTGTGGCTGCACGGCTCAACGGTTCCCTTGATTTCTTCTCCTTGGAGACCCACACTGCCCTCAGCCCCCTGCAGTTTAGAGGTCGGAGGGCCTGGGGTGGGCAGGTGTTCACACAGAGATTCTTCACTTGGCCTTTTGTCCTCAGGGACCCCAGGGCGGGGCAGTTCCCCTGCCTCTCCAGTGTACAGCAGCAGCGACACAGTGGCCTGTCACCTGACCCACACAGTGCCCTGTGCACACCAAAAACCCATCACAGCCCTGAAAGCCGCTGCTGGGCGCTTGGTGACTGGGAGCCAAGACCACACACTGAGAGTGAGTATTGTCTTGTCTCTTGGGTGCTGGAGAGACCAGAACCTGAGGCCCATCCCTGTCCCAGGTGTTCCGTCTGGAGGACTCGTGCTGCCTCTTCACCCTTCAGGGCCACTCAGGGGCCATCACGACCGTGTACATTGACCAGGTAAGCGGCCTGCAGGTGGGGTAGGGGGTACAGGTGACCCCACTCCCCTGGCCTGTTTCCCCAGACCATGGTGCTGGCCAGTGGAGGACAAGATGGGGCCATCTGCCTGTGGGATGTACTGACTGGCAGCCGGGTCAGCCATGTGTTTGCTCACCGTGGGGATGTCACCTCCCTTACCTGTACCACCTCCTGTGTCATCAGCAGTGGCCTGGATGACCTCATCAGCATCTGGGACCGCAGCACAGGCATCAAGTTCTACTCCATTCAGCAGGTAGAGGGGATGGGGATCATAGGATTCTTGGGCAGGACTGAGCTTGTCATGTCCTTGCCTCCAGGACCTGGGCTGTGGTGCAAGCTTGGGTGTCATCTCAGACAACCTGCTGGTGACTGGCGGCCAGGGCTGTGTCTCCTTTTGGGACCTAAACTACGGGGACCTGTTACAGACAGTCTACCTGGGGAAGAACAGTGAGGCCCAGCCTGCCCGCCAGATCCTGGTGCTGGACAACGCTGCCATTGTCTGCAACTTTGGCAGTGAGCTCAGCCTGGTGTATGTGCCCTCTGTGCTGGAGAAGCTGGACTGAGCGCAGGGCCTCCTTGCCCAGGCAGGAGGCTGGGGTGCTGTGTGGGGGCCAATGCACTGAACCTGGACTTGGGGGAAAGAGCCGAGTATCTTCCAGCCGCTGCCTCCTGACTGTAATAATATTAAACTTTTTTAAAAAACCATATCATCATCTGTCAGGCACTTTGGGAGCTACTTGTGTCTCTTGGAATTGTTTGTGCACACAC